CAGTAGTAATGGCTGAAAACCACTTACAGCAAGGCCTGTGCTATGCTTTCTGGAACTGCGGCACCTTTGCTGAGCCTGGACTATTCTATCCTCTAAATGTGCACCTGTTGAAATCATGTTAACTTTGCAAGATCTGGTACAAATGCTACCTTCTTCATGAAACGTTCTCCAATCCAACCAACTAGGTGGAAACCCGCTAGTAGCTTCTAGTTGACTGGTTTCATGGTCAGTTGGACCTCCCACAGCAGAGCTCAGCGCAGAGCTTCCAGTGCTTGGCGGTGTTTTAGAACCAAACTAAGGTCTACTTGCCCAGTGCAGTGACATTAGATTGCCACACGGAGGTTTTGCTGCAGTAGAAAGGCAGGGCGCCTAGCAAGAGGGGAGAATTAGTGTAGCTCAAGCTTAATATATATATAAATATACATTATATATAATACATATTTCATAAACTTATGAAATACATACTGGGGACCTAAACTTCCTGGCGTGAGCCACCGCGCCCAGCCAAGCATTCTTAAAGATAGGGGTAATTTCGGAAAAGAAGAAGTTACAGGTAAAGTCATAAATCAATACACAGAGGTTATACATTGGTTTGACCTAAAAAGGGGGGACATCTCCAAGCAGGAGCCCACAGGTCATAGGTGGATTCAAAGATTTTCTGATTTGCGATTGATAAAAGAGGTGAAGCTTTGTCTAAAAATTTCGGATCAGTAGAAAAGAATGTTAGCTACAGCTTGTGGGCATGACCTTCTTCAGGAAGAAGAAACTTAGAGAAAAAACAAACCACCAGTCAGAGTTCAGTCCTTAGCTCCCCATTCTCTGAGGTCTATGTGCCAGCAGATCCATTTGGTGGGGGTCTGGGTTTCTAAAAAACAACTCAGGGACATGTGTTGATGTTATCTTTAGTTTTTATAGGGAACCAAACATCCAGTTATTTTAGTTTCTTTGGCTAATGTTTAAAGTTATTACTGCCCTCTTGCTTATCAAGGGGTTCATTAACTTTTCAAGGCTAGCTAAGTGCCGGGAATTTCTCTTGAAGTAACTCAAGATTTTCCTTTATTTCCATGGTTGAGGGCCTGCAGGCCCTAAAAGGGGTCCCTGCTCCGTCTCAGCTGGGCCTAGGTGAAGGTCTCTTCCTTTTTCTGAGACGGTGTCTCCGTCTGTTGCCCAGACTGGAGTGCAGTGGCATGCTCTCGGGTCACTGCAACCTTCGCCTCCTGCTTCAGCCTCCCTAGTAGCTGGGATTACAGGCGCCAGCCACCACGCCCAGCGATTTTTCTGTATTTTAGTAGAGAGGGAGTTTCACCATGTTGGTCAGGATGGTCTCGAACTCCTGACCTCAGGTGGTCCGCCCGCCTCCGCCTCCCAAAGTGTTGGGATTACAGGCGTGAGCCACCGCACCCGGCCTAAGGTCTCTTCCTTAAAGACTGCCGTTGGACTGAAAGGTGTCCAACCTAGAACAGTTTCGCACCTAGCCCTATCCCTGTTGGATGCTCATTATTTTTTAAAATCCAATTTACCAAGCGTGTTCAGTCTTCAGCTCGCTAATTTCTCTAACGGCCGTACGTAGTCAAACTGAGAAAACTGTTCAGTGGGGGCGACAAAAGCCAACGCCCGTGAGACAACCCCCAAATCCGTGGGTCGATCTCACTTGTTTAATACCCCAAGCCCTGTCCGGGGGGAAGAAAGACAACCTCCCGAGTCCCTCAAGGCAGGTGCTTATTTGAGCTTCAGATCTAAAGCTGCGAATGGACAGAACCCGCCCAGTGCAGGGTGGACCCGCGAGAGACAGCGCCGCGACAAGCGTTAGAGAGAACGTCCGCCTTGAAAAAAATGTCACCAGGCAAACTTCCAGTTTCACTCCGACCAGTGGCCCAAGGCCTTTTATCCTAGTTGGCAGTGGTCCACACCCAAAGGCTACCCCACCCAGCCGCTCCCTCAGGGTTTCTCCACACCCTGTAGAGCCTTTCGCACGTCTCGAGGGTGTGACGGTTACGCCGTGACGTCACTCCAGAGGAAGTGGTAAGACGAGCGCGGTAACGGAGCTCTTGAAGGGCTGCAGCCCTAACACGGAGAAGCGCGCTAAGAGCCTGGAGGCGGGACCAATTTATGACTGACGTCTACCCACACCCATTGCTTTTCTGATTCCTTCTCAAACAAACCAATGAATGCGACGACGGAGACAGCAGCGTGCCCCAGGCGCTAGAAGTGGCTCTGCCCCTTCTACTTTGCTGCCCTTTGGTCGCCATGCTTAGTGTGGCTACTGCCTCTGTGCTACTTGAGGCTCTCCTACGGCTTTTCGATGCCTTCGATGAACCTCTACCTAAGCACTTCTTCCCTTTCACCGCGAACTCCTACCTTCTCGGGTTTCTAGCTTGCTCACTTTACATCCAGCCACACTGGAGATGGCGGCCGGAGGCGGGCCCGAGGTGGGGCGTGACCAGCGCAGTGACGTCAGCGCGCTGCGTGTCGGCAGGTGGAGGAAGAGGGGAAAGTTTGGCCCGTGCGACTTATTTACTCTTTTATGTATTTGTTTTTAGGGAGTGGAGCAACTGCTGTAGTCCAAGCAGCTTATTGTGCCCCTAAAAAGGAGAAAGTGGCAATCAAACGGATAAACCTTGAGAAATGTCAAACTAGCATGGATGAACTCCTGGTATGCACATCTTATACTTCTGAAATGGAGAGTAATGAATTATTATGTTTTCTCTTCTTTGTAGAAAGAAATTCAAGCCATGAGTCAATGCCATCATCCTAATATTGTATCTTACTACACATCTTTTGTGGTAAAAGATGAGCTGTGGCTTGTCATGAAGCTGCTAAGTGGAGGTGAGTAGAGTACAAGGAAATGCTATAAGTACGATTTTTAGAAAATTATGTCTTCTGTTTTCAGGTTCTGTTCTGGATATTATTAAGCACATTGTGGCAAAAGGGGAACACAAAAGTGGAGTCCTAGATGAATCTACCATTGCTACGATACTCCGAGAAGTACTGGAAGGGCTGGAATATCTGCATAAAAATGGACAGATCCACAGGTATGTAAAAGACAATACTCTTGTGTTACATCTTTGATACATAACTTTTTTTTTTTTTTTAAAGAGATGTGAAAGCTGGAAACATTCTTCTTGGAGAAGATGGCTCAGTACAGATTGCAGGTAATGATTAGTATTTCTTTTTATTTGATTTATTTAAATACCTTGCTGTTGTATTCTATTTCAGACTTTGGGGTTAGTGCTTTTTTAGCAACTGGTGGTGATATTACCCGAAATAAAGTGAGAAAGACCTTTGTTGGCACCCCTTGTTGGATGGCACCTGAAGTTATGGAACAGGTACCGTGTCTTTTTTTCTGTTTTAAATGGGTGGTAAAAATAATCATGCAAATCTGTTTTGCAGGTCCGTGGTTATGATTTCAAAGCTGATATTTGGAGTTTTGGAATTACAGCAATTGAATTGGCTACAGGGGCGGCTCCTTATCATAAATATCCACCAATGAAGGTGAGGCTTGTATTCCAAATACTACCCCAGCTACAAGTTTATAGTATATTGAAAATTCTTGCAGGTTTTAATGCTGACACTGCAGAACGATCCTCCTTCTTTGGAAACTGGTGTTCAAGATAAAGAAATGCTGAAAAAATATGGAAAATCATTTAGAAAAATGATTTCATTGTGCCTTCAAAAAGATCCAGAAAAAAGGTAAAATATGAGAAAAAGTCTACTTTTCTCTCAAAACTTTTCTTCCCTCCCTTCCTGGTTTTAGACCAACAGCAGCAGAACTATTAAGGCACAAATTTTTCCAGAAAGCAAAGGTAGGAAATTCCAGCTTTTGATTATGTGTGTTGTAAGAACAAAATACTTACTTTTCCTCTCCAGAATAAAGAATTTCTTCAAGAAAAAACATTGCAGAGAGCACCAACCATTTCTGAAAGAGCAAAAAAGGTAAATCAGAATTTAACTCAGTTTTCCTGAAGCACCATAACCCACTTCTCTTTCTAATGAGCAGGTTCGGAGAGTACCAGGTTCCAGTGGGCGTCTTCATAAGACAGAGGATGGAGGCTGGGAGTGGAGTGATGATGAATTTGATGAAGAAAGTGAGGAAGGGAAAGCAGCAATTTCACAACTCAGGGTAAATTTTATTAAACTGTGTACTTTAGCTAGGTTAACAATCATCCTTTTTGTATTTCGTTTAGTCTCCCCGAGTGAAAGAATCAATATCAAATTCTGAGGTAAGTAATTGTGATTATTGAATCCTTGTTAACTTAAGCAACACTGTGTGTGTTTTTGTTACAGCTCTTTCCAACAACTGATCCTGTGGGTACTTTGCTCCAAGTTCCAGAACAGATCTCTGCTCATCTACCTCAGCCAGCTGGGCAGATTGCTACACAGCCAACTCAAGTCTCTCTCCCACCCACCGCAGAGCCAGCAAAAACAGCTCAGGTAAAGCCGGGGATATGGTTTCATGGTCACTCGCAATGACTGTATACCTTTCAATGCTTTTTAGGCTTTGTCTTCAGGATCAGGTTCACAAGAAACCAAGATCCCAATCAGTCTAGTACTAAGATTAAGGTAAGTAGACATTTTTTGTTTTGTTTTCTTTTTCTTATTTTATGCATTCTGCTTTCTTTCATAGGAATTCCAAAAAAGAACTAAATGATATTCGATTTGAATTTACTCCTGGGAGAGGTGAGGCATCAAATGGATTGAAAACAAAATAGAAAACAGAGCACTGTCTTCTTTGTCCTTGCAGATACAGCAGAGGGTGTCTCTCAGGAACTCATTTCTGCTGGCCTGGTCGACGGAAGGGATTTAGTAATAGGTAACTCCATTGCGTTCTGCTCATGTGCTCCTATTCATTACCTTCTCTGTTTGTATGATTACAGTGGCAGCTAATTTGCAGAAAATTGTGGAAGAACCTCAGTCAAATCGATCTGTCACTTTCAAACTGGTACTCATCCCTTCTTCCTTGTGAAAACATCTAATCACAGTTTCTCATTTTGTTTGGTTCTTAGGCATCTGGTGTCGAAGGCTCAGATATTCCTGATGATGGTAAACTGATAGGATTTGCCCAGCTCAGCATCAGCTAAACCACAACCCTGGAAGAGGCGGCCTAAGGAGATTCCACACATGCGTATCTCTGTTGCTTCTATTGGCCTAAACCCACTACTGCCAAAGAACCCAGCAACAAACCTCCCGGCTAGGAGCTTTAGAAGTCTTTATGTTCTTCCTGCCATCATTCCTCCTTTTCCCACAGGGAAAGAAAAGTTGGATCACTAGTGGCCAGCATCCCCAGAGTTCCGTTAGTAAACTTACTTCATATGTCCCCTGTCTTCCTCCATCTGAGAAGTGGCCCATGTGCTTCAAGGCCCAGGAGGGAGATCTGTCAGCTCATTCTTGCCTTACTCCAATGATGGCCCAGGTGGAAAAGTAGCAGCTGTATCGGGCTTCCTCATCCTGCCTGTTCCCCCACACCTGCCAGGATATGGACATCTTGGGATATCTCTTTACCACTGAAGTAGAATTGATTGTTCAGCTGGAGCCCAGAGAATTTAATTTAATGTTTTTTCTTTGTACCTGATGTGAATTCTAGCAACCTTTGTTAGGAAAAAGCACAGCCTCAGATGGAGGCAGCCTAAACTGTGTTCTTGTTTTGTTCATGGTGTTTCTAAGCGTTTTGCTGAAGCTGCTCTCAGGCACCCCCTTCTTCATTGCTCTCTCCAGAAAGGGTTGCTAGCCTTAACTTCAGCTGGTGCAAAACATCTGACTGTAGCCGAACTTCAGCCATCAGATCCTTCAAAGTGGAACTTTGGATTGTTTTTACAGACAACATCGAGTAATGGCTTGTAAATGTGAATTTTGCCAGAGGTGGTTTTTGAACAGGAAAATCATAATTCATATCATTGGAGAAGTATTTATTTTCAAATATCAAATTGAAGAAAAACTCAATCCTCCCATGAAAATCAGTTCGCCTGGCCTCCAAGTCGTGAGGAAATGGGTATGCAAGGCTGAGATTTCTACAGCAATAAAGGAGACACACACTGGGCCAGAGAGGCCTGCCTTCTGCCTGCTCTCCTGCACTGACCCTTTGGAGGGGGTCTCTGTGTGCTGAAGCTAACTCAAGATGGAAAGTGAAACCACATGTGCCGTGACCTTTAGGTTTTATGAGTAGACAGTGTTCATTTGATTTTCTACAGAAATAATATAAATTATTCTTTAGGTTTAAAAAAGAGCACTCATAATGCAATATGTGAATAATCAGTGAGGTTGATTTTTCTTTTTTCCTACCGTTTCATAGTCTTTGTCTAACTGCTAGTAACCCTACCGAGTTTTATATATGAGTGGGATACTCAATCTGGCCTTAAAAAGATACACAAAGATGGGCTGTGGGTCCCTGGAAAGGGGGAGAGTTGCCCTTTACAGAATCACTCGAGCCCTTTCCAGCACTGTTGGTCTGATGAACAAGGTTGTTTTACCTTATTTTCTCTTGGAACATATCTGAAAACCTTCCCCACAAATAACTTGTCACACCTTTTGTTTCATTCTGAGTCTTTAGTTTTAGTCATGGGCTTTCTTCACCTGCTCTAGGTGCAAAGGCATGTTGGGAAAGAGATGGATGTTGGGGAGGAAGAGAGGAGATGGATTTCAGTTGGGAGTTAGGAGGAGAGTAGGTGAGATGATCAGACACCGGAGTTCAACGTCCCAGCAGTCTTGGTAAAAGGAGGGAGCCTGCTGAGCCAGGAGGGAGAAAAGAAGATTGACCAGCTTGCTAGAAAAATACTTAGCTTTTCTTTTTCTTTTTTTGTGGAGGGGGGACGGAGAGGAACAAGGATGGGGAGGTAGGAATGAGGTATAGAAAAGAGATAGCATCTTCTTTGGCACAAGACTAGTGGCTTACCGCTTACCTTAGAGTTTTGTTTTTTTTTTTTCAAACCCATCAAAATCTACTTATTTATGAATCCAAGGGGTGGCAGCATCACTCTGTTCTAGCATTCTTTGTGGAGATGGTCTGGTGCCTAGCTGGGAGTGAGCAGCAGCCCATCCCCTGTTCACTTTCTCTAGCCCATCATTACCTGTGAACTGCAGTGGGGCAGTCATGGCAAATAGAATTGGGCTGGGGTTTCTCCTTCTTTTCAGTTCATTGTTTGCCCTGCTAGGAATTAGAAGACAGACACCATGTCCCAGGACAGTGTTACTTCTTCTGCATGATGTGTGGTAGACTCCCTTTGCTGGCTTGTGCAGTGATACTGAGAAAATACATGAACAGAAACTGCCCAGGTGGAACAGCACGTAACCTAGTGAGTGACTGTACTCCTTTCTAGGAATGCTGATTCAGAGTGCACCTCTTTGACTAGGTCCCAGGATCCCCTTGTCCCTGGAGTAGGGACTAACTATAGCACAAAGTAATATGTGCCAATGCTATTTGTGAAATGTTTGGTCTTTCTAAACGACTAAAGGATTTGTTGGGTTTTTGCTTAAGTTTTGAACCAAATCCTAGAGCCAGCTGATAATATTTAATAATCTGGAGGAGAGAATAATGATGTACCAATAAGTGGAGATTCCTCCTTATGATGTATGCTAGGTTATGGAAGATGTAAAATATTCAACTTTTTCCTCCTTTTTTTGGACTTTGTATTTTACTGCATGTTTTCTTCATTTTTAATCAATAAAGAGTAAATTGTCCTTAGTGGTGTATGGACGCTTTATTTTAGTGG